GCCGGGGAGCCCCCTCCCCAGAAAGGGCCGGCAGACCCCGCGGGGGCGGGCGCGGGGGTCGCCGAGCCTCAGGGACCCTCTTTCCCCGACTCCGCCGTCTCCCGAGTTGCCTTCGCCCGGGGCCACCCCTGCCCCTGGGGGAGCTAACGTGGCTCCCAAGCCCCGGAGGTGGGGCAGGAGGACCCCGTCCCCCGTCTCCCGGCGGGGAGGGTTTTTAAAGTCTTCGCCACGAACTCCCGTCCCTGCCCGGCCCCTCCGCCCCTGCCCGGCCCCTCCGCCCCCGCCGGCGCTGCCAGGTGAGCGGGGCCGGACTCGACACACCCCGGGCCCCGCCTCACCTGCGGGCGCCGCCGTCGCGTTCCTTCAGGCGGCTGCCCTCTTAGGCTCGGTCCTCCCGGCGGGCGGCGGTGGGGGCCCGTGGCCCATGGGCTGGGCGGGGCGCGGCGGGCGGGGCTGCCTGGGCTCGGGCGCTGCCCGGGCCGGGCCGCCGAGGGAGGTCAGTGGGCACCGCCCGCCCGGCGCATCTCGCCCGCTCCCACCCCAGCGCTAGCCGCGGTGCACCCTGGGAGCGGGGCCGGCGGCGAGGCCTGGCCGCGCTGACCCGGCGGGCTAGGCGCCGGCGCGGCGGCGGGCCTGTGTCTGCCGGGCTGGGCGGGGGCGGCGGGCCGATATTCACTTGGCGAGGCGGGGCTACGCCCCCTTCCGCCCGGCTGTGGCGGGGCAGGGGCGAAGGCCGAGGGGAAGGGAGGGTCGGGCCCGCGGGACGCAGGCGCACAGCTCAGGTGCGGCCGCACTGCGGTTGCCCTGGGTAACGCGGCCCGAGGGAGGGGGGGGCGCGGGGAGGAGCGAGGGAGGCGAGCGGGAGCGCGCGCGCCGGGCGCTGGGGTGGGGGATGGCCGGGCCCGACCGGGCCGGGGCTGGGGGGCGGGGGCGGAGGCGGGCGGTGGGGGCGCGGGCCGGGTGGCCGCGCATGCGTGCGGCCCCCGCTCCCCCGGGGCTTCCCCGGCCTCGTGCGTGCGCACGCGCGCTGTCCCCCGGAGGCGTCTGGGTGTGCGGAGCGCGCGCGCGCGCGGCTCGGAGGCGCACCTGTGAGGTGTCCCTGAGGAGAGGGAGGTGGGTGCGCGGCGCCCGCGGCCTGGGGCGCTGACTCCCCTCACTTGGAGTGAGTTCTCGGCGGCCGGGCTGCAGTCTTTCGCCGGCTGCATGGGGTGCTGTGTGTTTTTCAGGGCGCCCTGCGTCCGGCAGAGGAGGCGAGCATCCCGCTCAGGTGATGAGGAACCCCTCGCGCACCCAGCGCAGAAGGCTGCTGCCGCCGGACGCCTCCATTGTTTGACCACAACAAGGGCCGGATTCTCACCCAGGTAAACCGGCTGCCGGCGCTGTCCACTTCCCTACCTTGTCCTCATCACCTTTTCTCCTTTCCAGGCCGCACTTGGTGAGAGTCTTCACGGACCACAGTGTTGCACGAGGTGATTGTGTTTGCAGAGGTTTTTTTGTCCTTGAAGAGCACTTAGGGCTGGAGAGCAAGACACATGCTGACGAGCAGAAGCTGACAGGCTTGCTGCCATGTGGGAAAGTCCTTGGACGAGTTGTCTGCTTGCGGAGAGGTGTCTGCGGCTCAGGTAGGGTGTCCCAGCTCGGTGGGTCTCTGGGTGCATAACCCCGTGTCCCTGGCTCTCCCCACAGCCCCCCTCCCAACTCCCAAATCCCCCGGCGTCGGAGATGAGGCCCCGGATGCTGCCAGTGTTCTTTGGGGAGAGCATCAAGGTGAACCCGGAACCCACGCATGAGATCCGGTGAGTGGGCCACTGGGCTCTGCGCGGGAGGAGGTTCACTCCGCTTCCCTCCTGCCCTTTCCAGCTGCAACTCTGAGGTCAAGTACGCCTCGGAGAAGCATTTCCAGGACAAGGTCTTCTATGCGCCCGTACCCACCGTCACGGCCTACAGCGAGACCATCGTGGCAGCACCCAACTGCACGTGGCGCAACTACCGCAGCCAGCTGACCCTGGAGCCACGCCCGCGCGCCCTGCGCTTCCGCAGCACCACCATCATCTTCCCCAAGCATGCCAGGAGCACTTTCCGGACCACCCTGCACTGCAGCCTGGGCCGGCCCAGCCGCTGGTTCACCGCCAGCGTGCAGCTGCAGCTTTGCCAGGACCCTGCCCCCAGCCTCCTGGGCCCTGCCACGCTCTGACGGGGCTGGGGCCGGCCCGGGGTGCTGGAGGAGCCGGGAGCCCTGGGGAGAAGCCGGGAGGATGGACACGATGAGCTCGGCCTGGCACTCGGGCAGGAGGCGGGAAGGGAGGCTGCCAGACCAAGGACCCGTGTGGAAGGAGGCGGCTCCCCGCTGCCTGCCCTGACCTACAGGCTAGGTGGTGGTCTCCTTGTTTTGGTGTCAAGGACTCAGTAAAAGCATCTATTTTTTTAGCACTTAAGCTGGCAAGGCGGTAGGGGCATGCACTGTTAGGTGGTGGCCACCCCCAGGGTCAGGGGAAAAGAATGGGTCCATGGAGTGCCCTTGAAGCAGAGAACAGCCCCGAGCAGTGTGAGGACAGAGGCATCCCAGCCTCAGCCGGTGGGGACGGCTGCCACTCCCCCAGAGCCCTGCCACCCCATGTGTCCTAGGCTGGTGGCCAAGGCCATGTGTGAGGGAAGAGGGGTACCTCTCTTCCCTGCTGCTGGCCTGGGGTATTTCCAAAACAGCCTTTTCGCACACATGCAGGTTGCACCGAGAGGTCTGGAGCTGTGGCTGAGCCACCTCTGGCGGATGTTGAGCCAGGAGGTTGGGCAAAGGCCGGATGCTGATGCCAGCGCTGGAGGTGGTGATACTGGGGGCGGGGAAGGCCTAGAAATACTTTGAGCCATGGCCTTGCCAGTGTCCCGTGCCCTCCAGTGTCAAAGATTTGGGGCACTGCCCGTCGAAATGGAAAGGTTGGTGCTCAGCCTCTGGAGCCTCACCTGCAGGGCGTCCCCAGCTAACACCCATCCACGCACCACCTCCAGGACGAGAACCCTTGATGTCAAAACCAAGTGCCCAGTGGAGGCGGTGAAGCTCTCGGAAATGCTGCCACCTGTGTGAGGCCGGGTCTGAACTCGAGGGAGTCGGAGCTCAGCTGTCGGTTTAAAGAGACACTGAGGGGACCGGGCTGCCGCCCTCAGCCTGCATTCCTGTGCGCAATCGATTCCGCAATGACAGCACCTTACTCCTTCCTGCGGCAGGCTCACCCCTGCCTGTGGGATGTTGTGAGAGGAACATGAGCCAGACAAAGACTTGGCTCAGGGCTCCGTGGAACAAGCCAGGATGCACGGGGAGCTGGGGGAGCCCCCAGCCTGGGGCAGCCCAGCAGGCCGCTGAACAAACACCCCAGAAGCCAGCACTGTGGCAGGGTGCTGGGGAGATGCCCCTCTGAGCCTTCCTCCCCCCTCAGACCTGAATGCACTCCACAGTTGGGGGCTGCCCCTGCCACTCCCCTGGTAATGCATAAAAGGGGAGGGGAAGGTTCCCTGGGGCTTGAGCTCCCTCTGTGGAGGTGAGGAGGGGAGATTCCGTTCACATCCAGGAGGGGCAAAATGACTGATGTATTTTTATGTATCTACACAGAGAGTGCATTTTCTCTCCAGAGATGCTGTCTGGTTAACAAAGGAATAACTTAAGAAATTGATTGATTATCTTAATAAACTGTGCAAACCCAACGGGACTTCCTTTTCTGTCTGTGAGACCTTCA